GTCCTGTCCATATTTGGTGAGATTTTTGCCTACATGCTGTGTGTGTGATTACAAATCCTGAATTTCCAGTTTCGGGTTCTGTCTACTCCTTGACACTGTGTGGGAACACGGTGGATTTTTGTGCGATTGACCTTGCTGACCTCACTCGGTTCTAGGAGGGGTTTTGTAGAGTTCTTGCAATTTTGTACCTGGGCAATGATGTTATATGCGAATAGAGACAGGTATACCTCCCCCTTCCCAATCTGCCTGCCTTTAGTTACCATTTCTTGCCTAGCTGCTCTGGCCGGAATGACCTGCTCTGATGGATGGGGGAGTGGGAGTGGACACCCGTGTCTTGCCTCAGGACTCAAGTGCTCTCCAGGGAGTGAGATGCGGGCTCGATTGTAAGTTACAAAGTGATGCTTCCCTGTGGGAAAAAGTACATCCAATATAGACTGTAGGACAAAGTCTGAAAGTCCACTGCCTCCCATTTCCACCCAGTCTTGCCTGTGAGTCAGAGAGAAACAGTGCTAACAGGCAGTGTGCACCTGTCCAGAGGCTGGCTGTTTGAGGGACACAGGTGTGCACACCTGGGGATGTCTGAGTGGAAGGTACAGGTCAGGATTATGACCGTGCAGTCAGTCACCCACTGGCATGATGTCTGTGGCATCCTGGGGCAGCCATGGGGCTCTCAGGCCCTCTGCCTGCCCCACAGGCCATACCCCTGCCCTGGACACAGCTGTCCTCAGTGCTGGCCTCTGACCCAACATTGTCCAGGAGCCCCAACCCAGAAGGTGCTCCCGCCGCTGCCAGCCTGGACCCGACCCAGGCCCCTCCCGCCTGAGGCCCTGCCAAGAACTGCCCAGCCCGGACACAGAGGAGGTTCCCGCGTGGACGCAGGGAAGAGCCTCCCATTGCCCCAGTGGAGGAAGCTGCCCAGGGGCCAAGGATGAGTCACAGGTTCGAGGAATCACATGGCGAGGCTGTGGGCGGGGATCTTGTCTGCCCTCCTCCTACATAAGGCCCCCTGAGCCCACACTGCCTCAGCATCCCTCTGGCTCCAGAGCTCAGAGCCACCCACAGCCGCAGCCATGCTGTGCCTCCTGCTCACCCTGGGCGTGGCCCTGGTCTGTGGTGTCCCGGCCATGGACATCCCCCAGACCAAGCAGGACCTGGAGCTCCCAAAGGTTTGAGGCTGGGGGAGCGGGCACTTTACTGTTGGGACCGCCGTGCAGCCCAAGGCCCCCTCAGTTGGCAGGGACCTGGCACTCCATGGCCATGGCGACCAACAACATCTCCCTCATGGCGACACTGAAGGCCCCTCTGAGGGTCCACATCACCTCACTGTTGCCCACCCCCGAGGACAACCTGGAGATCGTTCTGCACAGATGGTGGGTTTCTCATCATTGAGACGGGCTGGGCGTGGCCACTCATCCTATTGTCACCACCTTTCAGGGAGAACAACAGCTGTGTTGAGAAGAAGGTCCTTGGAGAGAAGACTGAGAATCCAAAGAAGTTCAAGATCAACTGTGAGTGTCCCCAGGCCCCAAGGGCTGGCTCATCTTCCTTTTGGTTCTTCTCTTCTTTCCCCAGATACGGTGGCGAACGAGGCCACGCTGCTCGATACTGACTACGACAATTTCCTGTTTCTCTGCCTACAGGACACCACCACCCCCATCCAGAGCATGATGTGCCAGTACCTGGGTGGGTCTCACAGCACATGAGCTCAACGTGGGCTGGGGCCTCCTTCTCTGCCCTCCCTCCTCAGGCAAGGCCTCTGGAGCTCCCCAGCTCTCATGGAAGCCCCAGGGGCCCAGGACTGACCCAGCCTCTTCCACAGCCAGAGTCCTGGTGGAGGACGATGAGATCATGCAGGGATTCATCAGGGCTTTCAGGCCCCTGCCCAGGCACCTATGGTACTTGCTGGACTTGAAACAGATGGAAGGTGAGCTCTGCCTAGGACACGCCCAGCCTCAGTGACACCTCCACTGTCCCATCTCCTCCCACAGAGCCGTGCCGTTTCTAGGTGAGCTCCTGCCTGGTCCTGCCTCCTGGGTAATGTATCAGCCTCGCCCACTGTCTGCGGCCCCTCTACTTAAGTGACCTGTAAACCCAACAGCTCACCTCCGCCTCCAGGAAGACCAGACTCCCACCCTTCCACACCTCCAGAGCAGTGGGACTTCCTCCTGCCCTTTCAAAGAATAACCACAGCTCAGAAGACGATGACGTGGTCATCTGTGTCGCCATCCCCTTCCTGCTGCACACCTGCACCACGGCCATGGGGAGGCTGCTCCCTGGGGGCAGAGTCTCTGGCAGAGGTTATTAATAAACCCTTGGAGCATGTCCTGTCTGGATGCGCAGCCACTGCTGGGTGTGGGATTCAGGGACGAGGGCCTGGGGTCGGGGCAGGCCCAGGCCACCGCCTGGCAGAACCGGAGCTCCTACAGACCCATGGGCAGCTTCTGGTGGAGAAAATACCTCAAGTTTCTTATCTACAAAACAAAAGGGTCCACTTTCACAAACTTGTGAAATGTCTAGAACAATAAAACCAGGA